AGTGAAGTCTCCAAATCACTCGAAAAAACGAATAAACAGTCAACGAGGCAGGGAAGGGTTAAGGTGAAGCTAGATTAAACCTGTCAGCAAACAGACTCATTTATTTTCAAAGCTGTAGTTTCCACAATGGAAACAACCCACTTTGCCTGGAGACCCTTAGGTCCGTTCCGTGGGGACCCGGTTTCAACTCTTGGACAGAGGAAGTCGGTAGTCCACCGTGAGCTCAAGGACAGCTAGCTGATCGTCAGGTCCCAACACTTGCCAAGCGTCCCTCACTCCCACCTCGCGCCTTCGTACTTTGGTTACAAAAATCATCTCTCTGCGATTGCACCCCTTTTGAGTAGAGGGTGCCACTGCGTGGGGAGGAGGCGGCGATTCAGCAGGGGGATCACAGGAGCTGACTCCCCGACACCCAGTGCTGCAGAGGCGAGAGGGCGCAGCCGGGCTGAGAGAGCGACGGAGCTCCGAGCTGCAGAGGCCGCCGCGCGGCGGCCCCCGCCAGAGATGAGCGGTGGGGCGGGGGTTCCTCCCTCTTTTCGGGTGAATGAATGATTAGTCAAACACCACCTCCCCGCCCCGGTCCGCCCGAGATTGGAAGGGAGGAGTCTCGGAGCGACTGTTCATTTTTTAAGGACGAAAGGCGTTTGCCTCGGTACGTTTTTAAATCGACCTTGTGTGTGTTTCAACTTCGGTCATCCCTAGTGTCAGGACGCGCAGACAGCTAAGCACAGAACACATCTCTAAGGCCACTTGCCCCTCTGTCCGCTCAGCCCCCTGAGTTCGCTGTCGCGCCCCCGCCAGAGGGAAGCAAAGCAGGGCATGAAAAGTTGCGGGGGCCCTACTGCCCCGGGTGTGTCGCTCCTTCCCAAAGGTGGGGCACCCGGGAGCGAGCAGGGTGGTGGGGCGCCCCTGCGTCCCGTTTGCTGCTCCCTCGCTGGATTGGGGCACCCGGGCCTGAGCGCTAGTGCTGCGGCATCCCCGGGGCTCCCCCAAGAAAGGGAGGAGGAGCCGCGCTCGCCCGGACAGTGGAGACGCGCCTTCTCGGCTCTGGTCCGCGCCCTGGGGCCCTGGCCTCCCTGGAGGGGCTGGGGAACTGGAAGCTGGGCCGAGAGAGTTCCCGCTGCAGCTATCGCGCAGTCCCTCCTGCGCCCGGGCGCCCCCAGCGGGTTCCGGGAGGCGCCCGGTGAGCCCACGTCTGTTGCGGCGGAGCGAGCGCGCTCCGGGAGGGCCGAGAGCCGGCGGGGCTGGCAGGAGGTGAGGAGTGCGGGAGTGGAGGACGCTGCGGCCCCGCCCTCCCTCACACCCCCCCGCCCCCCAGCTCTCGGGCGCCCGCCTCCCTCCTTCGCGGACGGTCTCCCGACACGCCGGCTGAGAGCCCTTTTCGACTGTGAGCTGCGGCAGCTGAGCAGAGGCGGCGGCGCGGGACCTGCAGTCGCCAGGGATTCCCTCCAGGTGACGATGCTCTGGTTCTCCGGCGTCGGGGCTCTGGCTGAGCGTTACTGCCGCCGCTCGCCTGGGATTACGTGCTGCGTCTTGCTGCTACTCAATTGCTCGGGGGTCCCCATGTCTCTGGCTTCCTCCTTCTTGACAGGTAGGGGAGGGGGCGGGAGGGACCGGCCCTCCTAAATGAAACATTTTTCCCCCCTGAATTTCAGGTTCTGTTGCAAAATGTGAAAATGAAGGTGAAGTCCTCCAGATTCCATTTATCACAGACAACCCTTGCATAATGTGTGTCTGCTTGGTAAGTGTGGAGATCAGGTAATATGAACTCAAATTTCAAATCTCTCGTGTCTCTTTTTGTCTAGAACAAGGAAGTGACATGTAAGAGAGAGAAGTGCCCCGTGCTGTCCCGAGACTGTGCCCTGGCCATCAAGCAGAGGGGAGCCTGTTGTGAACAGTGCAAAGGTGATTGATGTCTTGGCCGTCTTCTCTTCTGGCCTTTCTTCCTGCTTCTGTGTCTCCTGTCTAGGTTGCACCTATGAAGGAAATACCTATAACAGCTCCTTCAAATGGCAGAGCCCGGCTGAGCCTTGTGTTCTACGCCAGTGCCAGGTAAAGTTCAATTATTTCTCTCTCCAGTAAAAGCTGACTTTGCTTGTTTTGTTCTGTGTTTCAGGAGGGCGTTGTCACAGAGTCTGGGGTGCGCTGTGTTGTTCATTGTAAAAACCCTTTGGAGCATCTGGGAATGTGCTGCCCCACATGTCCAGGTAACGTTCTCAGGAAGGGGAGGCTGGAAATCGCCCTAATTCTAAACTCTTGTCTGCTTTCCAGGCTGTGTGTTTGAGGGTGTGCAGTATCAAGAAGGGGAGGAATTTCAGCCAGAAGGAAGCAAATGTACCAAGTGTTCCTGCACTGTAAGTCCTGCTGTGGATGTTCCCAGGGTGTCTAAATATGCTTTTTTTTTCTCTCTTTTCTTAGGGAGGCAGGACACAATGTGTGAGAGAAGTCTGTCCCATTCTCTCCTGTCCCCAGCACCTTAGTCACATACCCCCAGGACAGTGCTGCCCCAAATGTTTGGGTGAGTTACTATTTTCAGGTCAAAGAACAATGCTTACTTACACTGTGCTTCTGTTTCTCTCTAGGTCAGAGGAAAGTGTTTGACCTCCCTTTTGGGAGCTGCCTCTTTCGAAGTGATGTTTATGACAATGGATCCTCATTTCTGTACGATAACTGCACAGCTTGTACCTGCAGGGTAAGGCAGCTCTGAGAGGCTGTGGTCCAGCATTTTAATTTCTATTTTGCCTTTGGGCCCCCAGGACTCTACTGTGGTTTGCAAGAGGAAGTGCTCCCACCCTGGTGGCTGTGACCAAGGCCAGGAGGGCTGTTGTGAAGAGTGCCTCCTACGAGTGCCCCCAGAAGACATCAAAGTATGCAAATTTGGCAACAAGATTTTCCAGGTATGTCATGAGACAAGCACATGGGAACTCCTCTGCTGACAGGATCCTGTGCCCTCTCTTGTAGGATGGAGAGATGTGGTCCTCTATCAATTGTACCATCTGTGCTTGTGTGAAAGGCAGGACGGAGTGTCGCAATAAGCAGTGCATTCCCATCAGTAGCTGCCCACAGGTATGTTTGGAACACAGATTGACTTTACCTTAAGTAACTTTGTATTTGTTTTTCTTCTGATTAGGGCAAAATTCTCAACAGAAAAGGATGCTGTCCTATTTGCACTGAAAGTAAGTTTATTCCTTTGAAAATGTGCTATTAGTGACCCGGCTTTTGTCTCTCACTCCTCCGCAGAGCCCGGCGTTTGCACGGTGTTTGGAGATCCCCACTACAACACTTTTGACGGTCGGACATTTAACTTTCAGGGGACGTGTCAGTACGTTTTGACAAAAGACTGCTCCTCCCCTGCCTCGCCCTTCCAGGTGCTGGTGAAGAACGACGCCCGCCGGACACGCTCCTTCTCGTGGACCAAGTCGGTGGAGCTGGTGCTGGGCGAGAGCAGGGTCAGCCTGCAGCAGCACCTCACCGTGCGCTGGAACGGCTCGCGCATCGCGCTCCCCTGCCGCGCGCCACACTTCCACATCGACCTGGATGGCTACCTCTTGAAAGTGACCACCAAAGCAGGTGGGGCGTCTGTGGCCTCCCTCTTGCTCTAGATTGATTTCCTTTTCCTCTCCTCCTCCTCTAGGTTTGGAAATATCTTGGGATGGAGACAGTTTTGTAGAAGTCATGGCTGCGCCGCATCTCAAGGGCAAGCTCTGTGGTCTTTGTGGCAACTACAATGGACATAAACGTGATGACTTAATTGGTGGAGATGGAAACTTCAAGTTTGATGTGGATGACTTTGCTGAATCTTGGAGGGTGGAGTCCAATGAGTTCTGCAACAGACCTCAGAGAAAGCCAGTGCCTGAACTGTGTCAAGGGACAGTCAAGGTAAAGCTCCGGGCCCATCGAGAATGCCAAAAGCTCAAATCCTGGGAGTTTCAGACCTGCCACTCGACTGTGGACTACGCCACTTTCTACCGGTAAGTACAGTGTTCTGGGGAATGGTTTTGGGAAATGTTTCTATCTCTCTTTTGGGTCCTATAGGTCCTGTGTGACAGACATGTGTGAATGTCCAGTCCATAAAAACTGTTATTGCGAGTCATTTTTGGCATATACCCGGGCCTGCCAGAGAGAGGGCATCAAAGTCCACTGGGAGCCTCAGCAGAATTGTGCAGGTAAGAAAGTCCTGCTGGATCTACCCATCAAAATGTTATGCCTTTGTCTCCTTCTCTTTTTCAGCCACCCAGTGTAAGCATGGTGCTGTGTACGATACCTGTGGTCCGGGATGTATCAAGACGTGTGACAACTGGAATGAAATTGGTCCATGCAACAAGCCGTGCGTTGCTGGGTGCCACTGTCCAGCAAACTTGGTCCTTCACAAGGGAAGGTGCATCAAGCCAGTCCTTTGTCCCCAGCGGTGACCTTTGTTTCGATCCTTAAGACTCTGAAATCTGGTGACTTTGACACTGAAGCGGAAGAGCCAATGAAGGACTGCAGTATTTGTGTGCCCGATTCTGTAAACACACACACACAGAGTATATATGTGTATATATATATAGATATATTCAAAAACATTGCATCATTTATATGAACTATAGGGGGATTATTATATGTATATTTTTTGCTATAAGACATGTATTGTTTCTAGGATCCTAACCTGTAAGCCATTGAACATGTTGTATAAATACACCAGGTGTTTTTAATTTAATAAGGTGGCATGCAGATACATTGGATAGTGTTAACATCACATACATTTGTCATTTTTAAGGAAGTTTTCTAAGAGCCCTCAATTGCCTGCCTGTATTAATTTTAGTTTTGAGTCAGGATTTGTAATGGAGTGGGAAATGTGTTTCTCTGGAGAAGGGCACATTTATCTAGGGGCATTTCAGGTTTCCAAAGAAAGGAATGTATGCCTGGGAAAGACAGCAGGAGATTGGTGACCGGCCCTAATGGTGCATGAAAAGCGAGTGATAGGCTGTTAGAATGTATTAGGTCATGGGCTAACATTATTTCCAAAATTGATTGGCTGGTTGCCAAGAAATATATATTTGTCACTAGGGCATAACCGAAGAATCAAGTGATTTCTTGCCATCCTTGCGTAGTCCTCAAGTCTTCTAATCATCTATGTGTGTATGATGGATGTGACCATTTATATGTCATGTGTTGAAATTAAAGGGTGTCTGGATGCCATGTTAATTTTATTGAGCATGAGAAAGTATTTGAAGAAACTGTTGCACAACATATGATGAAATTTTGATTTCTCTGAATCTCAGAGTAATTTAAGATGGGCAAATCCAATGAGTTGATGTAACCCATCTACATTTTGTGGCTATTTCATGTATAAAATGAAAGGCTTTAGTTATTTCTAGAGGAGTCCCATCCAACACTATTTGGCGACTGTTAATATGTTATAATTATTAGACAGTGGAAAAGCCTTTATTGACTAATTGATTTAACCTCAGTCCAAAGAACAGTCTCTATACTTGCCCTCATTTACTGATAGGCTGCTACTAGTTACCATTTGATTGTCTTGACTTTCGTCTTCAGTTGAATTGGTGAAAACATCAACAAAAACAAAACCCACTGTGTCTTAAAATAAAATGTTCTGCATTGTAGTCAATAAAGGGCTTAAGATGTAAAACAATGCATTTTCTCTCTCAAGATGTCCTGTGTTATACTTTACAATTAGTTGTATCAACTTCAGATTCATTAAATTTTAACAGCTGTATTTAGTTATAATTTTTGTATCTTACAACAGTATATATAAAGACTATTATTAATAGACAAAAGCAAACCCACGTTTTTGACAAGCCAGCATATTGCCAATGCTCGTCAAAGACATTTATGTTTCTTTTACATTCATGACAGCTAAAGTATTAACTTGGAATTTTTTTTTTTTTTTTTGACTGGAAAATCCCTAGTTGTTTGAATTAACTGAATAAAGTGCAGGGCGTAATAGTGACTGGCTGGGGGCACTGGGCCTTTGTGTTTTTTTTCATTCCTGTGTTTGGATACTAATCACCCTCGTATCTGCAGCCTGAGGTAGTCAGGTCATTGTTTCAATGCTGCCCTTGGAAAGAAGACTTTGACTTAGGTGCTTTGGGATCTAAGTGTGGTTTGTGACTATCCCCATTATTTAAGCATTTGGGGGTCTCACTTTTGCTTATCTGTAACACAAAGAGGCCATGTAGTATAGTGAGCAGGGTTGAGAATCGGGAAAACTAGACCCCTGCCACTAACAGGCTAGGAGACTTTGGGCAGTAATGGGAGGCACTGAGGGTTTGCAAATACTTTCCTACTTGTAATCTCATTGATTCCCTGCTCTGCCCTGACAGGAGGGGTAGGGAAAATCAGTTGACGTTGCCTGGTGGTTCCTACCTTCTGTAAAACGAACAGATTCCTTAAGATTAGCTTTAAATCCCTTTTCAGTTCACTGTTGGTTCTCATCTTTGAAAGAGGGCAGCATAAGGGAAATGATGGAGAAGGGAGAATTGTGGATGGTTATTTATAGCTCATGATTCATCCAAGGACTGAGTTATTCTCCCCATGAGGCTAACCGGCCTCTTTCCCAACACTTAATCATGGCAGCCAGGATGGGTGAATGATGAAAGCTCTTCTGCATGAGCCGGTTTCATCATCTTGGGTGGGTTGATTACAAGTTTGTGTGGCATTCCTTTAGCTGGGGATTAGCTTAATCTCTGTACATTTTTCTCATTTCTAATTGAAGAAGAAAGGGAGGGCAGAGAGGACAGAAAATTACTTGGGTTTACTAATTCAAAGAGCCATCTCTGATGGGAGAGGGTGAGGAAATCAGCTGAATGGTTGGCCTGCATATTCTTTTTTAGGCCACAGGCTACAGCTGAGCAATGGCTTAGTCTAATGATTGGGCACAATGAGGATTTACCAAGTGCTTCAATGAGAGCAGTCCTGTTTCATTCACATGGGATGTTTTCAATTGGTTCTTCAACTAAGCTCTTGCAGAGTGAGATGACTTGAAATAAAAATGTTCTATGAATATTGAATTTGATGAGAAACAAGCACCCTCAATGAAGAACAAGCATAATTATGATTCTAATTGCCCATTGTTGGTACTCAGTAAAACTAAGTTCTTTCTTCTCTCCCTCTGTAAATAGGAATATTTGAGGGTCCTGACCTAAAATTTTTTAGCTGGGAAGAAAAGATATCTCTTTGGCATCGACAAGAGCAATTTTTGTTAAAACTGTGGTACACTAAGAATCACTAACTCTTCAGGTTGAAGGCCTCACTCATCTTAACTCGTTGACTGCTTCCTGACCATCAGACCGTCCTGTAAGAGGGCATCTTTCAATAAGAACGAGAAAGACCCAGGAGGTTGACTAGCTTCTCCCAGCTTTCACTGAAACACGGATAAACCATTTCAACTGGAAAACTCTTCCTTTTTATGAGATATTTCAGACACACAAAAAGGCATAGAGAAAAATGTTGCAAACATCCATGACTACATTACCCTAATTAAGAAACATAACCTGGTAAGTAGTCAATAAATTTTTCTTGAATCAATAAATAAAACCTAATAAATGCTGTCTCATGGTTGCACAGCTGTTTGTGGATTTGTTCAGTTTGAGCCT